ACTGACGAATAAAATTTGTTCCAGTCCCTTTAAATCTAAATCTTTCTCAACCTTGACACTATTGACATTTTGGGCTGGATAACTGTTGTGAATTTTCATGTACACTGGAGGATGTTTGGCAGCTTCCCTGGTCTCTATCCACTAGTAGCCAGTGAGCATCTCTTTTGCCCCCGGCCCCTAGCAGTGGTGACTAAAAATGTCTCCAGAGGTTGCCAAAGGTCCCCTGGGTGGTAAAACCGCCCCCCCCACACACACCCCCCCACCCCCCCGGCTGAACACAACTACCTTAATAAGCCGAAACACGCTTTTTTTAACTTTATATAATTATTTGAGATTAAAGATTTCAGAGATATTTTGCTCATTAAGCATCTCACACTCCAAGTTGGAAGGATACTGAAGGGATGAAAAAAACTTCAAGCGAATGTAGCACTTAAAATCCAATTATCATTGCAAGGAATGACAGACCCAGGTCTCGGGATGCCCGCTTCCTTCCCTCTCTCCCGCAATGCGGGGACAAGGGGAGGAAATCCAGCCCCATCGCCCCCTCTGCGAAGTCCTGGGAAGGGAAGACTCGCCAGCCCCATCCTACCTCAACGCAGCGGCAACATACCGGAGGCCCCACGTCGATACGGTATCCATCTGCTCCAAACCTCCCGCCAGCGCGCTGCATCCTGGGAGGCCGGGCGGAGGCTGCGTCGAACGCAGAGGAGGCGGAGCCTAGAAGCCAGCCAGGAGAGGTGGCCAAGGGAGGCTGAGGAGGCGGGGCCCTGGGGAGTGTTGTGAAAGCAGAGAGCCCGCGAGCTCTCTAGGGCGGAGCTCCGCGGGGGAAGCGCCGGCGATCTCGCGGCTGGCGGGGGCGGGACCGCAGTGCGGGGGATGTCGCGGGGCGAGGCCAGACGAGAATCGAATGGGACCTAGGCTGAGGGCCTGGTCCCGCCTCCAGACCCAGGCGTCCGCATTGGATTGGGCGGTGCGGCGGCGCTTCTGTCCGCCTTCCGGTGTCACGCGACCGCCTCCCCCTCCCACCCTTCTCTGTCTACCTCTGGGCGGGACTGCCGGGTGATGAGATACTCGGTCGGCGACGGTAGAACGGGCGACGGCGACAACCGCAATCACATCCACGACGGTGATCATGGCAGAGGTGAGGAGCCTATTGCACCGCCGCTGGCCCCCGTATCTAAGGTCCCATCGTGTCTCCCATCCAGAATCACGCCCAGAATAAAGCCAAGCTCATCTCTGAGACCCGGAGGAGGTTCGAAGCTGAGTATGTGACAGGTGGGTACTCTGTTCCAGGTATTAAGAAAGGTGACTTGGATGTTTATTACTGTTTTTTCCCTAGATAAGTCAGATAAATATGATGCACGTGATGTTGAAAGGCTACAACAAGATGATAACTGGGTTGAAAGTTACTTATCTTGGAGACATAATATTGTAGATGAAACACTGAAGATGCTCGATGAGAGTTTTCAGTGGAGGAAAGAAATTTCTGTCAATGGTAAGCTGTTCAATTTAACCTTGACTGTAATAACAACTACTGATCAAAGCTTACCACTTTTTAGACCTTAATGAATCCTCCATTCCCAGATGGTTATTGGAAATTGGTGTTATTTATCTCCATGGTTATGACAAAGAAGGTAACAAATTGTGTAAGTATATTTAATTTATGTTCTGGCTTTTCGTCTTGTTCTTATTTTTATCTTCTGCTTAAAGTCTGGATCAGGGTGAAGTATCATGTAAAAGACCAGAAAACCATATTGGACAAAAAGAAGCTCATAGCATTCTGGTTGGAACGTTATGCTAAGAGGGAAAATGGGAAACCTGTAACAGTGATGTTTGACCTGTCAGAAACTGGAATAAATAGCATTGTAAGCATTTTTTCATTCATTCCAAATCAGTGGGACAGTCTTAAAGATTTAATCTTTATTTTAGGACATGGACTTTGTACGCTTTATCATCAACTGCTTTAAGGTTTATTACCCTAAATACCTCTGTAAGTAACTTACTCCTTTATAAAAAATATAATCACATTCAATGAATTTTTTTTCATCTTTCAGCAAAAATAGTGATCTTTGATATGCCTTGGTTAATGAATGGTGAGTATATTTATACTTTCTTAAAACAAAATGAATTTTAATGAAGTGACTGGTTTTTCTTCAGCTGCTTTCAAAATTGTGAAAACCTGGCTTGGTCCAGAAGCAGTGAGCTTGTTGAAGTTTACAAGCAAAAATGAAGTCCAGGACTATGTCAGTGTAGAATACCTGCCTCCCCACATGGGTGGAACTGTAAGTATTTGAAACTTGTTTATAAAACAATATAGTAGGCTCATGTGAAATTATTTTCTTGTAGGATCCTTTCAAGTATAGCTATCCACCACTAGTAGATGATGACTTCCAGACCCCACTGTGTGAGAATGGGCCTATTACCAGTGAGGATGAAACTTCAAGTAAAGAAGACATAGAAAGTGATGGCAAAGAAACATTGGAAACAATTTCTAATGAAGAACAAACACCTCTTCTTAAAAAGGTAACTTTATAAATAAAATGAAACTGAATCACGCTAAATAGTTATCCTTTTTTTTTGTCTTTAGATTAACCCAACCGAATCTACTTCCAAAGCAGAAGAAAATGAAAAAGTTGATTCAAAAGTGAAAGCTTTCAAGAAACCATTGAGTGTATTTAAAGGCCCCTTACTACACATCAGGTAATCGTCAAAGATTTTATTAGCTATAATTTTACAAATGTCTTATGTTTTTGTCACTCCCTAGCCCAGCAGAAGAACTGTACTTTGGAAGTACAGAATCCGGAGAGAAGAAAACCTTAATAGTGTTGACAAATGTAACTAAAAATATAGTGGCATTTAAGGTAAATATCTTAAAGATACAATAAATTATGTTGGTTGTTATGTGACTACTGTGTTTATAAATAGGTGAGAACAACAGCTCCAGAAAAATACAGAGTCAAGCCAAGCAATAGCAGCTGTGACCCGGGTGCATCAGTGGATATAGTTGTGTCTCCCCATGGGGGTGAGTTGTCACTTAGTAGCCACAGCAGGTGTTTTATATGCTGAATTACCCTTTTGGAATGCAGGTTTAACAGTCTCTGCCCAAGACCGTTTTCTGATAATGGCTGCAGAAATGGAACAGTCATCTGGCACAGGCCCAGCAGAATTAACTCAGTTTTGGAAAGAAGTTCCCAGAAACAAAGTGATGGAACATAGGTAAGCTTTTCCCTCACATTCTTCTCAAATGTTAAGAAGTTATGTTTTCTTTGGATTTTAATAGGTTAAGATGCCATACTGTTGAAAGCAGTAAACCAAACACTCTTACGTTAAAAGACAATGCTTTCAATATGTCAGATAAAACCAGTGAAGATATATGTCTACAAGTAAGTATACTTTCTTCCTACCCAAACAAAGTTATAAATCTTTCATCCCCTCTTCCCTCTTCAGCTCAGTCGTTTACTAGAAAGCAATAGGAAGCTTGAAGACCAAGTTCAGCGTTGTATCTGGTTCCAGCAGCTGCTGCTTTCCTTAACAATGCTCTTGCTTGCTTTTGTCACCTCTTTCTTCTATTTATTGTACAGTTAAAGAAGTGGTGCCGGGTAGGAACCACGGTTCCTTCGTCCATTAGTTGGAAAAAGTAACAGACCTAAAACTCTACCAAGCTACTAAAAACATTGCACATCTGTGCTTCCTAAAAGGAAATATGCAGCACGTGGAGGGGAACACATACATGTCTTGAAAATAAACTGCTAGAATAAAGAAATGCTGGAGAAATTGATTATAAGAGACTATAGCTATTTAGTAAAGTAAGTAAAGGCATATCCATTGTGTAAATTAATAGTTTAAATATAATTTATTTTTTCCTTTTGATCTGAATACTTTTAAAGCTTAAGTTTTATCGTGTAAATACATTAGCTAAACTGAAAAGTATAAGTAACATGCTTTGTTGCAGCCAAAAAATGTAATCTGCTTTTTTATGACAGAATTATTATAGCTGAGCTGACTTACTAGCTTTTCTATACTATGTATATAGAAGAACATGTATATTGAGAAAGAAAACATACTTATATAGAGGAATTTATGTAACCATGACTTTGTAATTTTGAGAATTCCTCCCAGTGATGGTCAGTATTCTTTTGGAATGTAAACCGATTTAATGCCAAACCACCTTAACCTTTGTTTCTCAGTGTTCCTTAACAGCCTGCCTTTTATTAATCTCAGGCTTTTTTATGAACACTCTCATTTCAGTAGAATTTGGAAAACTAAGCGTGGTTGGAATTTCTTTGAATTCTGTTAGTAATGCCCAAAAGAAAAGTCTCAAGCAGTCCCCCTATCCAGTCATTTTTATGGAGTTTCATGTTGTCCACTATAGCTGGACACTGAACCTTTTGCCTAATTTATTATAAAGGCCTGACCCTCTATTGTCCCATCTTCACCCCCATTCCAGAGCAGAGGAGTCTCTGTGGACCATGAATTGCACTGTCTCCCTCCTCATTTCTAAATGAAAGGTATTAGATATAAATTTTTTTGAAAGGTTAGTTGTTTGAGATGCTAAGCAGGATAATAAATTTAGATTTTAAAATGTTCCCTGTAAAAGTCAGCCCATGACAAGGAAATTTACAAAATACTAGAGTATCTAGAAGGGTGAAAACAAAAAAAAATAAAAAGAAACACAGACGCCCAGGTGTCAGCTCTCCGTTTAAAGAATGAAAAATGTAACTCATGATGATCTGTGAAACCTTCAAACTAGGACCAATTGACTTACTTGATATTCTGCCTTTGATATGGTAGTACCCACCCGGTATTCCTAAAATCCTAAAAAGATACACCTTGCAGTAGCAGAGGCAATGACATGAGTTTGTTTTCTCATTAATATGACCAGTTTGGGTCTATGTTGGTTCACATGTACATCTACTTTATATGAAAGAAAAAACAGTTGTCTGCCTGTAAAATGTTGAGTTTCGATTGAGCCATGTTTGGAGATTTTATTACTATTCTGAAGGGTAGTGTTGTTGGTTTTCATCTTCAAGAAGTTGATTCCAAAACTGAGTTATGAAGAATGATATAACAGTTCCTTCAAAATTGGCCTAGGAAATAAAACCTTAAAAGGACACTGGTGTGCTACTTTGTCTTAATTTGGGCTTTTCTGTTTCAGTTTGCCACCTCCAGCTGTGAAATGGACTGCAGTCCACCCTAAGTACTGTGCACAGTATCTCCCTGTGTGTGTGCACAGTGGCTTCCCCTTACATGGTAGATTTTTGGCCTTAATATAATCTAATCCCAAAGTAGTTGTGTATGTTTTCTGTTCCTTGGCAAATAAATGAAGAAATAATTAGCCAAGATTGAAAATGTATTGTCCTAACGGTGTCCCTTTAATGTTTCATATGAAAAATTATGTTGACCCACTAAAATATCCTTGCTCAATGTCTGGTCAGTTGAATTTAATAACATATCTTGTTAATGTTTGTGTGTCTATTAAATGTGACTAAGCAGGATTACTGAAAATTCACTATAAAATCAAAGGCATCTAAACGTTTGTACTTGTCTTGATTAATCATATATTTACACTTGATTTTTTTCTGTCTTCATTTGTTTTTATTTAATCATAATTGCATGATTTTTTTGGTACTCTAATCAGTAATTTTATTTTTAATCATGTCATTACCTATTCATGACCAAATTACCAAGGAACCAACATTTAGATTTAGATATTTGTTTTCACTTAGGAATGGAAATTAATAGATTTTCCATGAAAGCATTAGTGAAATATCATTACCTTGATCTGCAAGTAGCCTAAAAATGCGATTGCTGGTAAACCTGGCCTCAAATTTCATACTACCATAACTGTTTTTATATATTGCCACTAATTTTGACTGGATTTAATAGCACTTTATTGTACAACTACAAAAAAAAATATATTCCTAGAATTGTTGCCAGTGTAATTTCTCTAATGTTCTGGTGCTTTTCATATATTTTCAGTATTTTTATTACTATATTGGTATTTTCTTTGTATAAATTGATTGATTAAAAGAACATGTTTTCTATTTTAATATGTTTTAGAAAAATAATTACATTTATGAAATAAATATCATCAGGAAAAAAACCTCTGGTCTCTAATTGATAAAGCATCTTAAA